CGTAGGATATAAGCTCCACGAGGGCATAGATTTGTTTACTGCCGTGTCATCTTACACAAACCTTGGTACAGGGTAGTCATTCATTAAACTATGTGTTAAATAAATGAATGAATCCATAGGATAACCCAAATAAATATGCAATAATTCGGAAATGTGAATCTCTGGCGTCCACTAATCCACCTCTACAAGTATCTACGGAGGACCTACTAGGTGCGGACACGAGGCAGCTAAACGAGTTCTCCTAAAAGGGCGATAAAGCCTCCTGCAGGCAGTCCTCCTCATACCTCGGATCCAAAAAGAAGAATGGAGGTAAGAACTTAAGTCATTTCATTCATTTTTTTTTTCTTTTGTAGAGGTTGGGGGAGGTGGTCTCACTATGTTGCCCAGGCTGGTCTCGAACTCCTGGCCTCAAGCGATCCTCCCGCCTCGGCTTCCCAAAGAGCTGGGTTTACAGGCGTGAGCCACTGTGCCCAGTCTCATTTCTTGAAAGAGATAAATAAGTAGAGGGGAGAAAAGAAGTATAGAAAAAGAAAAAAGAGAAGGAAGAGGTCCTGCTGCCTTCGTGCTCCCGGCCTTTCTCTTCCATGCTAGATTAGGATCCCAGAATTTCCGTTCTGTCTATTGCTGTGTGTATCGAGAGAAAAGCACCCCACTGTTGGCAAATCAATCTTACAGTCAATCATTCTTTAGGCAGCGGGAACATCCTCCACTCAGGGTTCGCCTTTCCACCTACGGCGTCCGGGGACGCAGGAAGTAAACTAAGTTGTTTCTATGGCAACGCACAGCTTTGGCGGATTTAGCTGGCTACCATTTTGCCTTCCCTTGTTCCCAAGTAGTACATTTTGCAGCCTACCAAGATGAAAGGACTTAGGAAAATAATTGTAAGAGTGCTATTGAATGTGGCTTATTTCAGTGCGAAGCCGATTTCCGAGGATTGTTTTTCTGGCGTTTGGAGAAGATGCCTAAATTGAGGGCGGAGTCGAAAGATGTTTAATCCCACAAGGCCACGCGGCGGGGCCTCGTCCTTCTCTTACCGCCATCTTGGCTCCTGTGGAGGTGAGTGAAGGGTCTGCTGCTGAAATTTGGGGGCAAATAACCGGAGTAGGTTTGTTCCTGTGCCTTGGCGAGTCGCCGGTGCGTATCGGAGTCTCTGCCAGCCATTGATTGGTTTTAAACTAATCTTTTTGTTTGTTTTAAGGCCTGCTGGGAACGGGACTTCTAAAAGGAACTATGTCTGGAAGGTACGCGTTTTAAATATAGTTCTTTATTTTTGATGTTTCATGTTGTGTATCTTTTGTGTCTTAGGCTGTGGTCCAAGGCCATTTTTGCTGGCTATAAGCGGGGTCTCCGGAACCAAAGGGAGCACACAGCTCTTCTTAAAATTGAAGGTGTTTACGCCCGAGATGAAACAGAATTCTATTTGGGCAAGAGATGCGCTTATGTATATAAAGCAAAGAAGTAAGTTTATGACACTGGTAGGTTTTGGGTTTTGTATTCCTCTTCTTTCCCTTTTTAAAATCAGCAACACAGTCACTCCTGGCGGCAAACCAAACAAAACCAGAGTCATCTGGGGAAAAGTAACTCGGGCCCATGGAAACAGTGGCATGGTTCGTGCCAAATTCCGAAGCAATCTTCCTGCTAAGGCCATTGGACACAGAATCCGAGTGGTGAGTATGGTTTTTAGCAAAATGGACGTCTGACCTAATGTTTTGTGTTCTTTTTTCCCTGCAGATGCTGTACCCCTCAAGGATTTAAACTAACGAAAAATCAATAAATAAATGTGGATTTGTGCTCTTGTATTTTTAAGTGGATTAAAAAACTTACTACCTTAAATTGATTTGCTACATGCTTAAAATGATAGAGGTTGCTCAGCATTTTTGGAGTACAAGGGGGTCAGAGAGACATGTGATGAAAATTACAGGGCGAGTACAGAGATTTAGAAGGGAACGGGTTTTAATGCGAGTATCTTTGACAGAGTCTTGCTCTGTTGCCCATGCTGGAGTGTAGTGGTGCTCGCTGCAGCCTCACATTCAAAGGCTCAAGCAATCCTCCCTTGGCCTTTGAAGTAGCTGGGACCACAGGCTCATGCCACCATCCCTGGGTCATTTTTAAATTTTTTGTAGAGAGGGTCTGACTCTTGCCTATGCTGGCTTCAAACTCCTGGGCTCAAGCAATCCTCCTTCCTTGGCCTCTCCTGAAGTGCTGGGATACAGTTATGAGCCACCACACCTGCCAAGTGCTTTGTGATACTATGCATTTGTTCAATGCAGATTGGGAAACTTAAAATTTGAATGGAGATTATGTTGATGGGCTTTGGCAGTTCATTTGGATAGACTGGGATGAGAAGCTCTTGGGACTTGTGACTGGACAAAGCATTCCAGTATATTAAAATAAAATTAAGCCATATTACTCCACTCATAAAAAGCAATCCTATGGTAGGTACATGGAGGTTGGGAATAGTGCACGGAAAGGTGGCAGCTTTCTTTGGCTTCATGTTTTAATCTGGTAAAGTTCAAGATTGCACTTTAAGCAGGCCTCCTAAATATTTTAGATTTCTTGGGGATATGCTAAAATAAAACAACTAAGGCATCAGTTTTGCTGTATGGTTTTTTTTTTTTTTTTGA